TAGCTGGGAATGGTGGCGCATGCCTGTAGTCCCAACTGCTCGGGAGGCTGAGGCAGGAGAATCGCTTGAACCTGGGAGGCGGAGGTTGCAGTGAACCAAGATAGCACCACTGCACTCCAGCCTGGGCGACAGAGCGAGACTCCGTCTCAACAACAAAACAAAACAAAAAAACCAAGTATACAATGTTGATACATGTGTTTCTTTTCCTGTTTCTCTGCAGTGTCTACTGAGATTGATTTTTTACCACTTGAAAATGATGGGTGAGTCTAGCGGAAAGGGATCCACTTCTTGAATTCAAATAGACTAGACTGTGATTTTCAAGTCCCTAATGAATTGTTCTAAAATCGCTGAGTTTTGAATTGCCAGGAAAACATTGAAGACAGAGACCAAAGCCCTGAGGGCAGAGAGGAGCTGCAAACCAAGACCTGAATATTTGAAAATACCATTTATTAACCTTCAAATGCAATTGTAGCTGCAGCACCATCACTGCTGGCCTGTAAAACATTTTATATTCTTAAGAGGGAGGCATTCGTGATACTAATTCTTTTTACAGATAGTTTCTGATGTTATCCCAAAAGCAATGCACTTTAAAAAATAATGATCAGAATCAAAGAATTTAAACAAAAAGCAAAGAATTTAAACAAAAAGCACTTTTCACCGCATTATTTAATTAAATCATTTGTCAAAATGAAATTTGACCTTCTGCTTATTGGCAAAATCCTCATTTATAACATTTACAAGAGATTTTAACTCAATAAACGAAGTACGTTAACAGTGCACTGCCCTGCCCTGCAGTAACGCCCCCCACCCCCACAAACTGTATCTGGGGTCAGCTGTTGCTGGGAATAAAAATAATAGGCAGATTCACTCCAGCTTTCAGTCTTTCATTTGCAACCAATCTCCAAGCCCCAGAGCCTGGGGGCCGTGCCTTTCCACCCTTCACGCGGGGCGCACGGATCTGAATATTTAACACCCGGTTCCAGGACACGCGCCTGGGGAACACCCACAATCCCTCGCGGCCCGCGGAGCCCGGCTGGCGGGTGACCCAGCGCCCGCGGCTCCGAGAGGAGCGAGGTCACCCGGCGCTTCCCGAGACCTTGGCCCTAGGCCCAGCTGGCGCTGGGACGCGAGGCAACCGAGCCGCCGGCCAATCAGCGCTTTGCAGGACTAGCACGCAGGGGCCGCACCCCTGAGGGTGACCGGAACCGCTCCCGCGGGAAGGGCAGGGTGCGGCGCCTGGCCGCAGACAGACAAGGGGGCGCCGGCTCTTCAGAACCCCAGGGAGAAAGCGGTGGAGGGCTAGAGTTGAGGAGACTAAGGACATTTGAGGAGGGCAGGCATTACCAAGTTAAAACCTCCTGAAAGACAACTCCATTGGGCGACCGTCTGCGCCGCACAGCCTGACGGGAGCGTCATCCTTCCTGCGCAGGCTGCAACCGACAGACAGGCTCGGCTCCGCCTCCAGCCGCGGGGCACGCGGGGAGAGCCGTTCCTCCCTCCCTCCGCTAACCCGGACAGCAAAGGAGCATTTCCGGCGTAAGACTGTCCCTACGGAAGGGGTGGGGCTAGCTTGGCCCCGTCTTTCACGCCCAGAGGGGGCGGGGTGAACCGTGACAGCGCTTCGGCCCGCACTAAGGCCGGCTCTTGTGCCGGAAGGAGGAAGGCGTGGGCATTCGCCCCTCGGAGCTAGGGAGTGTGTGCGACGCCGCTGCGAGGTCACGTGAGCCACTGCCGGCAGAGAGGGAAAGGGGCGGGGCCCAGAACGAAGCGGGGAGGCGCCCCTTGTTTCCCTGGGGTCACGCGCAGCCGGAAGTGGCGGCTGCTGCGGAGAATTGGAGATGGGGACCGCCCTGGACATCAAGATTAAAAGAGCGAATAAAGTTTATCACGCCGGGGTAAGTGGGGGCTGGGGGTGGGGATGGAGGTGAATTTGATTGGTGGCTGTCTTTTCTCTCCCAGGAAGTGCTCTCTGGCGTGGTGGTCATATCGAGTAAGGATTCAGTCCAACACCAGGGAGTGTCTTTGACCATGGAAGGAACTGTAAACCTCCAGCTCAGTGCCAAAAGTGTGGGTGTGTTTGAAGCTTTTTATAATTCTGTTAAGGTAAGAAAGAATGCTTAGATTGCAAGTTTTTATGCTGATGGACTGAACTGATTTTTGTTTACAGCCTATCCAGATTATCAACAGCACCATAGAAATGGTGAAGCCGGGGAAATTTCCCAGCGGCAAAACAGAAATCCCTTTTGAATTTCCTCTGCACTTGAAGGGTAACAAAGTTCTGTATGAGACGTATCATGGCGTGTTTGTCAACATTCAGGTGAGAGCTTCCTAGTCCTACGCGACTGACTTCCTACTGATTTCGGTTTCACCTCTCGTTTTAGCCTCAGAAGGGGAAGTTTACTCCCAGTCCCGTGGACTTCACGATTACACCTGAAACCTTACAGAACGTCAAAGAGGTAAGACGTCCTGCACAGGCGAATGCCGTGGGATTCTGATGTATTTGTTTTCATTTTGTTTTAGAGAGCTTTGCTTCCCAAATTTCTCCTTCGAGGACATCTCAACTCAACAAACTGTGTCATCACGCAGCCACTAACGGGAGAGCTGGTGGTGGAGAGCTCGGAAGCCGCCATCAGAAGCGTGGAGCTGCAGCTGGTGCGCGTGGAGACGTGCGGTGAGGGCCGTGCCACCAGGCCTGGCGCTTGCCCTGACCGCGTGATGTGGCCTCCCTCCCGCAGGGTGTGCAGAAGGCTATGCCCGCGACGCCACGGAGATTCAGAACATTCAGATCGCCGACGGGGATGTGTGCAGGGGCCTCTCTGTCCCCATCTACATGGTCTTCCCTAGGCTGTTCACCTGCCCTACACTGGAGACCACCAACTTCAAAGTGGGTAAGTGGCACTCGCCTCCCAGCCCTCATGGGGAGCACAAACCCACCCTCTCTTCTCTTCTCAGAATTTGAGGTTAACATCGTGGTGCTGCTTCACCCTGACCACCTCATCACGGAGAACTTCCCGCTGAAGCTCTGCAGGATATAGCCCGGAGGAGGGAAGCATAGAGAACGGGAGTGGCCATCTGGAAATCCAGCTGGTTATCCAAATCCTAAGGGGAGCTACAGCCAGCGGCATATACTTGTTTTTGTGATTATTCTGTATCAGAAATGAAACAGACCCTCAAATTAACTTTCCTTCCTCATTTCTTGAGGCTTCTGCTTCCAACAGGCACCTCTAATCAGACCTTTTCTTTGAAATTCAACAAGATTTCTTAATGCTATTTGCCAAGACCATTTCACAGAAAACATTGACTGTGGCTCTTGCCTTATCTGTTCCTTTTTAGGTACAGTAAAACAATTGTGACAGCAGTTTGAGCTTGCTGGAGAGTGGCATCATGGGGACAAAAGGAAACCTCTGACTTGCTAATGGATGTAGCCAGGGACTCCCCATAGCAAAGGGTCTGTGGCCAGTTGACATCCAGGATGGCTGCAAGCGCACTTGATGGTCAGGAAGTTTGCAGATACTCGCCAAGGCAGAGCGCAAAGTGCTAGCCACTGGAAATGCATGACTTCCCTCCACCCCTACTCTATTCTGTAGTTTTTTGGTTTTGTTTCTGAGACGGAGTCTCAGTCTGTCACCCAGGCTGGAGTGATCTCAGCTCACTGCAACCTCCACCTCCCAGGTTCAAGCGACTCTCCTGCCTCAGCCTCCCGAGTAGTTGGGATTACAGGTGACTGCCACCGTGCCCGGCTAATGTTTGTATTTTTAGTAGAGACGGGGCTTCACCATCTTGGCCAGGCTGGTCTTGAACTCCTGACCTCGTGACCCACCCGCCTTGGCCTCCCAAAGTGCTGGGATTACAGGTGTGAGCCACCACACCCAGCCTCTGTAGTTCTTTTTACAACATTTTTCATTATAACTTTAAATTTTTTAAGCAACTGGAAAAGTGTTCCTTGCTCTCTTGGGGGGATTTGGCTGGTGCCGAAGTGTTTCTGAAGTCTCAAGAACTGCCATAAAATCTCACGCTGCCATTTCCCTGAACAGATACATACATAGAGAGAGACAGTTTTCCAAACTGTGTCACGCAGGCTGAGTGCACTGGCAGGATCACAGCTCACGGCAGCCTCAACCTCCCTGGCTCAAGCGATCCCTCCCCTCAGCCTCCTGAGTAGCTGAGACTACAGGTGAGTGCCACCACACTCAGCTAATTTTCAAATTTTTTGTAGACAGGGTCTCCCTATGTTGCCCAGGCTGGTCTTGAACTCCTAGACTCAAGTGATCCTCCTGTCTTGGCCTCCCAAAGTGCTGAGATTACAGGTGTGAGCCACTGTGCCCAGCAGTTTCCCAGAATATATTTAAATGCAAAGTTACATGAGGGGAAAACATGTATGTTTGCTCCTGTTGTTACTGGGTAGGTTCTGAACAGCAGAAACCCATGTGCAGGGTGGGCTGGTGAAGGCCCCTCTCCGCAAGGTGGTAGCAGGAAAAGGTCCTTGACTTGATGAATTTGGTCTGCCTCTGAGCCACTGGAGGAAGCTGTTTTGAGCCAGGGTTTTTTGGCCTAAAGCCAGCATTTCCTCAGTCTCCCTTTGTGGTTCGAAGGATATGGACTATTGCAATACATTTCTTCCTTCAAATCCTGCCACTGTTTTGTTGGCCCACAACTAATAGGACCTCAAAATAAGCCATGCTGCTTTGCACACACACTAGCCTTCTTTTGTACTTTTCATTCTGGATGGGCTTGGCCAAAACAGGCTCAGGCCAAAGACCTCCCAAGCTGTATGTACTTCCAGTATCCTGAAACAGTGTTTGGTGACATAATGCCAAGGGTAAACAAGCCTGATTTAGGCACTGCTTTATCCAGGGGCTTCACCCATGAAATTAATAAAACTTATCTGAGTCACTTGAAACTTGGTTCCCAGAAAACACATTTCTGGTTTATAATCTCCTTTTATGCTCACCTGACATTAATTATCTATCCTTGATGATGTGTTTAAACTGAGTAGCAGAAAACAGAGGCCACACTTTCTGGGAAATTTTAAAGGAAGAAACCATTTTTAATGAGATGAAAATATTTAACGAATTTAAAAAGCTAATGACAATTTTGAGAAAAGGTTTGGGATGTATATTGCTATGTAATTTAATAAACTGATTTTATGGATATAAATATGACTGCTTTCCTTAGAGAATAATTATTACCT